AGCCTGTAAACAAATATCGCTCCGCCAGGAAACATACTCCCCAGATGCAAGCCCCTCTCCCCAGCAGGGAACCTGGCCCCTCGTCCCCCCGACAAGAGTGTGCTCCCCCACCCAGGGTAGGAAGCTTTGGGTTTCCAAAGCACCAACCCACCACCTCCTCCACCACCCCAGCAAGAAACTTACTCGGTCCGTCTACGCCTCCACCCTCCCTTCAGGAAATCTACTCTCCATATGCATTCAGCCTCCCCGCAGGAAATCTGCTCCCCCCTCCCCCCTTCTATATACATGCACCCCTCCCTCTCCTCCTCCCCATGCGCCCTCCCCGGCCAGAAACTTACTAGTGAGCAAGCGTGCAGGCTCTCCTGATGCTGGAAACTTACTCCCAGATATAGCGCCCGCCAGCCCCCTTTCCCAGCCCTGCTCCCCTTCCTGCCCTCCGCCGCAAGCAACTCCAAACTCTCCGCATCCAGCCGTTCTCCCTCCCCAGTGGAAATTTGCAGCGCCGGGCTGCGCGCGTGCATCCACCCTCCCCTTCAGGAAACTTACTCCCCATCTGCATGCACCGCCTCTCAGCCATCGCTTAGAGGGAAGGGGGTGTGCTGGGGAGACAGAAATACATATGTATCTCTCGCCCCTCCCCCGGTCGCAGCCCACTCGGGGCCGAGCCGCGGTAACCTGGCCTTACCTTTGCATTGCTCCCCATCCTCGCCCCCTCCCTTAACCCTCCTTATCCGCTCCCCGGTACCCCCCTTTTTTCACCCATTACCCACCCCTAGCAACCGTTCCCAAGCTCCTCTCGGCCTTTTTTTTTTTTTTAAATCCAGGATGCAAATTCCTCCCTTGTCAGCAAATCGACTGTCAAATTATTTTCTTGCAAAAGGAGAAAGGCGGGGTGGGGGGGGGGAGCAGGAGCAAAAAGAGGGGGAGGGCGGGGGAAGGGAGGGGGAAGGGAGGGAGAGGGACCGAGGAGGGGAGATATCCCTCCGCAGAGCTGGGTCTGGCCGCGGGCGGGGAAGCAGGAAGTAAGGTGTCCAGCGCCGCGACCGGCTGGTCGTCCGCCTCGGCCCCCGCCCGCGTCCCCTTTCCCCCGGGGCGCAGCGCTACGGCGGGCGCGGGCCGCCCGGCGCATTGTTCGCAGCCTTCGCGGCGGTGCGCTGCTGACTTTATTTGTGCGCTTTGCGTGTGCGTGAGGTTGCACCTTTTGTAGGCTGGCGAGTCTCTGGACGAGGATGGGACGGGGGACACGGGCCCAGTTGCGGCCCTGCGCGAGCGGGACCTGTCAGCCCTGAGGTGCAGCGGACCCTCCGGCATGGCCGGAAAATCGAGGCCGGGGAGAAGGCAGCGTGGCCGGGAAGCTGCCGCCTTAAACCCGGACCAGTGCAGGATTGCTTCCTGCGTAGCCGTCCCGGTTATTGTAACACGCTTTGCAAGCTAACGACTGGGGTTTGTGAGGGGGTTTGTTTATTTTTCTAAGTGTTTGCAAAGATGCCGAGGTCGAGGCGGGCTGCGAGGAGACGGTCCGCGCCTACCCCCACCGCACCCTGGCCTCGGTGGGGCTGGGAGAGGGCTGGGGCTCCGGAGAAGGGGCTGGAGGTTCGCGAAGCGCGCGTCTCCATCCCTCCGCCCCGATGGGGGCGGGGAAGGGGTGCAGTAGACCGCGCTGGAAGAGCAGCTCTCTGGGGAGGGGTCTCCCTTGCCGCGGCAGGCGCAGCAGGCCGGGGAGGGGGGTTGCCTAGGAGAGGGGCCGGGCGGCGGAGGGGAGGGGAGGAGAGGGGGCGCGGGTGCAGCCGCCGCGCGCGCTCGCCCCTCCTCGCGCGCCATGACTGTGGAACGTGGTGCCGGGGAGGAGGGACGGCCACCGGGGGCCGCCCGGGGCTGCTCGGCATTGGTGCGGAAACCCGAGCCCGGAGTCGCTCCCTCGCGCTGTCTCCTCCTCCTCCTCTGCGGGGGAAACCGCTGCACCCAAACCGGGAGCAGCTGCGAGCAGGGGGCAGGGCGCGGGCTGAAAGGCGAGCCGAAGGTTCAAACCTCCGCGGCGCGGGCGGGGGCGGAGGGCAACAGCAGGACGGCCCCCAGGTCCCGAGAAGGCGTGGCAGTGGTCGGCCCAGGTGTCAGGGAACCTGGCCTGAGACCCCTGCATTTCCAAGCTTCTTTCCTGGTCAGAGGAAACGTGAACCAAAGGTAGTTCAGCTAAACAGACCACCTCGAGCCGGGTTCGAGGCATCTGTCTCGAGGGCAAGACAGTATTTTTTGCACGACAGAAAGTTACACCATCCATTTTTTTCCGTGGGGGAAATCATTGCGCCCCTTCCCCCAAAATGTCGCGCAAGAAGAATGACCTCCCGCTACCCAGACCTTCGCCAGTGTCCCCCACCCCACCCCCACCCGGGCGCTGGGTGTGGATTGGGCGGAGGGAGGCTATATGGGAGCTTAAAGCATGAGGTCATGAGCGGAGGAGACTGCTGCCAAAAGCACCCGAGGTTTTTGTGTTTTTTGAGGGGTAACGGTTCTCCATCTTCAGCAGTGGAAAGTCCTCCCGCCTACCCTACCAATTCTGGGGCACGTGGACCACAGAGTCCCTGAAAAGAGGAGGGGACCCGGGCTATTTCGCTTAATGAGCGTTTGGCGCGTGCCCAGCCCTTTATGGAGCCCTTCCACATAAGCAAAGAAAGCCGAGGGACAGCGCACAGTGTTGCGGCGACTGGGAAAGGCTTCAGATGCTCGATGTCCCCCGCCCTCTTTCCTCAGTCCTCGGTCATCTTCCAAGTGGGCTGCTTTCTGCGATAGCTTCCTGTCCCCCTCCGACCCATTCCTCCCAAGCGACTAAAACTCCTAATGACATTATTTTAAAGCCTTCAAAACCCTCTTCCATTGCCCTTAGAATAAAGCCAAGTTGTGATTTCGCCTCTACAGACCTCTCTACCCGCCCAGCTCTTCCTCGGATATTGTAAGCCCCGTCAAGCTTTCTTTGTTCAAGGGGTGGAGGAGGGGGCGCCTAACCTTTCCCCTTCCACCTCTTCTTACTAACTCCTGCTGGACCTTCAAGATTTGACTCAACTGTCAGTAACTTCAAGATGCCTTCCTGAGGGTACACCCAGGTCTCTACCTCAGGGGAAAAGACCTACCCTAGGTCTCCTGGCAGCAGCGCTGTGGCCGGAGTTGGCCCCAGTGGCGGCCTTTTTCCAAGCGGAGGAGGAACAGCCAAGCTAAGCTTGACCACCGTCACCGCCCAGGGACCTGAGCGGGAGCTGGCTAGGACAAAACCTCAAAACGGGACTTGGGAAAACCGCACCACCCAGAAAACTCAGCCCCTCCACCTCCCTCCCAGCACACACACACACCCTCTTAATCTAAAACTCCTCCCCGGGGCAGATAAGGAACCTATTCGGAGAGTTAAGTTAATTGCCCCAGGTCAATGTGGAAATTCACAGCCTGTCTTTCCAGCTCCTAAACCAGAAGCTGCAGAGAAGGAAGGATTTGGGATTTGCGGCTACACAGCCAAGGACGCTTTTGTCATCTTCAAAGGACCCCCTACACCCTACACGCTTGGCCCGCTCTGTTCATTGCCAACAGAGTGATGGTAATGCCAGATGGTTAGCTCTGCAGGCTCTGACCTTAGGCAAATTACTTAACCGCTTGGTTCAGTTTCTTTGCCTGTAAAATGGGAATGATAGTATTCATATCATAGTGTTATTGTGAGGTTTAAATGAGTTATTTTATGTAAGGCCTTAGAGTTTAAAGCAAGTTACTAATATTTGTGAATAGGGTTGTGTATCCTCCCCCGCCCCGCCCCCCCCCCACCTTCCAAAGGACTCTAGAAAATCAGATCCTCAGAGTCTTAGCTGATTGAAGCATCAGAAAAATATCTATGGGGCCAGGCGGGGTGGCTCACACCTGTCATCCCAGCGCTTTGGGCGGATGAGGTAGGCGGATCGCTTGAGCTGAGGAGTTTGAGACCAGCCTGGACAATGTAGAGAGACCCTCTCCACGTTTATTATTAAAAAATAAAAAATTAGCCAGGCATAGTGGTGCATGCCTGTAGTCCCAGCTACTGAGGAGGCTAAGGCAGGAGGATGGCTTGAGCCCACGGGGTTGAGGCTGCAGTGAGCAGATTGCCCCACTGCACTCCAGCCTGGGTGACAGCGCAAGACTCTGTCTCAAAAAATAAAATTATATATATAGAGAGAGGGAGAGAGAGAGAGAGAAAGAGAGCACCAAAAGGACTGGGAAACACCGGCAGATGCACAGACAATGCATCCCTGATTTTACCAATAGACTTGACTCCCAACAATGCATACTCTTGAAGGCAATCCACAGGTTGAATAAACCAAGTCCATGAGCGCTGGGTCTGGAATCTTTCTACAATCAGGGTCAGAAGGAGGGTGACTGAAATTAAAATATTAGCTTGGATCTTTGAAATCAGAGTCAGGCTGAAAAAGTCCCAATCTTAGTTCAAAACCTGTCCTGCATGACTGAAGCCCTCCTAGGGCTGCACAAAGTATAATGGAATTATTATTATTATTATCATTAGATCCTAGTCTTACCATTCTCAGCACTTATCCCCATAGCAAAAGACCATTTTTTAATGTAATTTATTCTTTTGGAATAGGTTGAATGCATTCACATGGTTCCAAATTCAAATAAACAGCAAGAAGTCTCCCTCCCACCCTGTCTGCCACCCACTTGGTTTTCCTTCTCTGGAGGCAACCTGGGTTAGTGGTCAGAAGATGCATTTAACTGTTTTCCAGCTGAGGCCTTGTGAGAACTCCTCGGACACCAATTTAAATCTTTATGTCCAGAACTCCTTTCTCCAATCCAGGTAGAGCCACTCCCCTATCCTATCCCCACTCCTACCCCCAGCTAATTTTTGTATTTTTTTGTAGAGATGAGGTTCCACCATTCTTGCCCAGACTGGTTTCGAACTCCTGGACTCAAGCGATTTGCCTGCCTCGGCCTCAAAAAGTGCTGGGATTACATGCATGAGCCACCACACCCGGACCCTCTCTCTTAAATAGTGGCCCTTTTGCCTCTCTGCAACACAGGAAAAATTCTGTTAGCCTGCATCAGAAGGAGTGGCATGGAGGCTTTGGAGTTAAGAAGATTTAATTCAAATTATGTGTCCGGTGCCTGCCAGCAATGAGACCTTGGTAAGGTTTCTTAACCTCTCTGAGCTGGGACCATACCTTCTGCGTTGGTTTAATATAAAGGTTAAATGCATGTAAATAAATGACTTCTAAAATAAATAACATTCTAAAATGTTAGTAACAACTAAATACAATATTTAGATCTTGTGAGGATTTGATTTGAATAAATAAGATTTTTTTAAAAGACATTTTTGAGACAAAATGTAGACTATCTGATATT